TTAGACAGGGGAAGGTCCCAGGACATGTCTTCCCTCTCTGGGCTGACCTGAGGCAGTGGAGGCTCTCAGGTGTGGGATGGGGTTTTCAGGCTGGGATGTTCTGTACCGTAGAGGATAGGCCTTCCTATTACTTATCGGAGCACTACGGGAGGGCAGGTCCCTCCCCAGGGTGTTTAACACTGGAGGCTGCAGGGTCAGGAGGAGAATCGTGGGGCCAGGAGGGCAGAGGCACACTCCATCTTCGTGCTCCTCACAGGCCCTGCCTCCCTGCCTGCTAAGGACACAGGGAAGGGGGTCCCCACCTCAGTGCCTGCCTCCCTTCCCTGTGCCTGTGTACCTGGCAGTCACAGCCACCTGGCGTGTCCCAGAAACCAACCGGCTGACCTCATCTCCTGCCCGGCCCCACCTCCATTGGCTTTGGCTTTTGGCGTTTGTGCTGCCCGACCCTTTCTCCTGTCCGGATGCGCAGGGCAGGGCCTGAGCCGTCGAGCTGCACCCACAGCAGGCTGCCTTTGGTGACTCACCGGGTGAACGGGGGCATTGCGAGGCATCCCCTCCCTGGGTTTGGCTCCTGCCCACGGGGCTGACAGTAGAAATCACAGGCTGTGAGACAGCTGGAGCCCAGCTCTGCTTGAACCTATTTTAGGTCTCTGATCCCCGCTTCCTCTTTAGACTCCCCTAGAGCTCAGCCAGTGCTCAACCTGAGGCTGGGGGTCTCTGAGGAAGAGTGAGTTGGAGCTGAGGGGTCTGGGGCTGTCCCCTGAGAGAGGGGCCAGAGGCAGTGTCAAGAGCCGGGCAGTCTGATTGTGGCTCACCCTCCATCACTCCCAGGGGCCCCTGGCCCAGCAGCCGCAGCTCCCAACCACAATATCCTTTGGGGTTTGGCCTACGGAGCTGGGGCGGATGACCCCCAAATAGCCCTGGCAGATTCCCCCTAGACCCGCCCGCACCATGGTCAGGCATGCCCCTCCTCATCGCTGGGCACAGCCCAGAGGGTATAAACAGTGCTGGAGGCTGGCGGGGCAGGCCAGCTGAGTCCTGAGCAGCAGCCCAGCGCAGCCACCGAGACACCATGAGAGCCCTCACACTCCTCGCCCTATTGGCCCTGGCCGCACTTTGCATCGCTGGCCAGGCAGGTGAGTGCCCCCACCTCCCCTCAGGCCGCATTCTGGGGTGAACCAGGCTCCCTTTCCTTTGCAGGTGCGAAGCCCAGCGGTGCAGAGTCCAGCAAAGGTGCAGGTATGAGGATGGACCTGATGGGTTCCTGGACCAGCCACCTGATGCCTGCCCCTCTGCTCCACAGCCTTTGTGTCCAAGCAGGAGGGCAGCGAGGTAGTGAAGAGACCCAGGCGCTACCTGTATCAATGGCTGGGGTGAGAGAAAAGGCAGAGCTGGGCCAAGGCCCGGGGGCTGATGCCACCACGTCGGGTGTCTCAGAGCCCCAGTCCCCTACCCGGATCCCCTGGAGCCCAGGAGGGAGGTGTGTGAGCTCAATCCGGACTGTGACGAGTTGGCTGACCACATCGGCTTTCAGGAGGCCTATCGGCGCTTCTACGGCCCGGTCTAGGGTGTCGCTCTGCTGGCCTGGCCGGCAACCCCAGTTCTGCTCCTCTCCAGGCACCCTTCTTTCCTCTTCCCCTTGCCCTTGCCCTGACCTCCCAGCCCTATGGATGTGGGGTCCCCATCATCCCAGCTGCTCCCAAATAAACTCCAGAAGAGGAATCTGTGGGCCTGTGAGTCTGTCCAGTTTATGG